AAAAGCCACTGGGCACGCTGGCTCACGCCTGGAATCCAGCACTTTGGGAGGTGGAGGCAGGCGGATCACTTCAGTCCAGGAGTTTGAGATGAGCCTAGGCAACATAGTGAGACCTACATCTCTATAAAGAATTAGCCGGCGTGGTGGTGCACCTGTAGTCCTTCCAGCTACTCAAGAGGCTGAGGTGGGAGGATCACTAGAGCCCAGGAGGTTGAGGCCGCAGTGAGCCAGATCATGCCACTGCACCCCAGCCTGGATGGCAGAGTGAGACCCTGTCTCAAAAATCGGCCGGGCGCGGTGGCTCACGCCTGTAATCCCAGCATTTTGGGAGGCCAAGGCAGGCGGATCACCTGAGGTCAGGAGTTGGAGACCAGTCTGGCCAACATGGTGAAACCCTGTTTCTACTAAAAATACAAAAAATTAGCCAGGCGTGGTGGTGGTTGCCTGTAATCCCAGCTACTCGGGAGGCTGAAGCAGGAGAATCGCTTGAACCCGGGAGGCAGAGGTTGCAGTGAGCCGAGATCGCGCAGCTGCACTCCAGCCTGGGCAACAGAGCAAGACTCCATCTCAGAAAAGAAGCAGAAAGCCTCCAAGAGCCAATGGCTCTCAAGCATCTTGGTCTCTGCTAAGAAGAGGCTCAGAGGCTTAGAAGCCCTGCCTCGCCGGGGCTTTGAGGTGTGTGAGCAATGGCTGGGGACTGCAGGCCCGGGAATCTGAGGGCCTCACCCCACTTCCTTTCCAGAGCCGTGACCTCAGGCTCACCTCCTGCCCTCCTCTCAGGCAAGCTGCAGATGCCCTTTAGGGCCCAGGCCATGCCCCGGATGTGAGGGGCTGAGTCACTGGTTTGGCAGTGCCCCTCAGAGCCCAGGCCTGGGCTGCCACCCACCTGAGGACGAGGGCTGGGCCAGCTGTCGTGCTCCAGTTGCTGGGGCCTCTTGGGATCTTGGGAACCCCATCTCTGAGCCCCGCCCCATGGCCCCGCCCCTCCCAAGGAGGGAAAAGGCGGCTGCCAGTCGCTCAACTCAGGCACTGGGACCTAGAGCTCAGAAGACCGAGAGGACAGACTGCCGTGTTGCCACCACAGGTAAGCCCTTGGCCGCCGGGACTGCCCTGAACTTCATGTCTGTCTTCTCTGCCCACCCCTGCAGGCTGGACCATGGACCCCCAAGAGATGGTCGTCAAGAACCCATATGCCCACATCAGCATCCCCCGGGCTCACCTGCGGCCTGACCTGGGGCAGCAGTTAGAGGTGGCTTCCACCTGTTCCTCATCCTCGGAGATGCAGCCCCTGCCAGTGGGGCCCTGTGCCCCAGAGCCAACCCACCTCTTGCAGCCGACCGAGGTCCCAGGGCCCAAGGGCGCCAAGGGTAACCAGGGGGCTGCCCCCATCCAGAACCAGCAGGCCTGGCAGCAGCCTGGCAACCCCTACAGCAGCAGTCAGCGCCAGGCCGGACTGACCTACGCTGGCCCTCCGCCCGCGGGGCGCGGGGATGACATCGCCCACCACTGCTGCTGCTGCCCCTGCTGCCACTGCTGCCACTGCCCCCCCTTCTGCCGCTGCCACAGCTGCTGCTGCTGTGTCATCTCCTAGCCCAGCCCACCCTGCCAGGGCCAGGACCCAGACTTCAGCAAATGTGGCTCACACAGTGCCGGGACATGCCGGGACATGCGGGGTGGCTGTTGTCATGGGCGTCTGCCCCTTCACACCAGGCACTGGGGCTCAGACCCACCAGGAAGGTGGCCGTTCAGCCCGAGCTCCTGAAACGGAATCCCAGGTCCTGGCTGGAGAGGGACACCCCTGATTACCTTAAGGCCCAGGCAATAAAGCAGGGTGATCTTCCTCCCAGCAATTCTTCTTTGCTGCAGGCTCCTTTGGGAGGGG